ATATCCTTTTGATTAATCTTTCCAAGTTGCTGGCCTTTTTTCCCAAGCTTGCAGGTTTCTTAAACATTCATTCCACTGGTTTCACCTGTCTCAGATCATCTCCTTGTTCAATGCAGTGGTTCTCAGGAAAGTTTGGACCACCAATCAGAAACATCACAATTTTGTTTTCTTTCTTTTTTTTTTTTTTTTTGAGATGGAGTCTCACTCTGTAGCCCAGGCTGGAGTGCAGTGGCACCGTCTCTGCTCACTGTAACTGCCTCCCGGGTTCAAGCGATTCTCCTGCCTCAGCCTCCCGAGTAACTGGGACTACAGGCGTCCGCCACCACGTCCCGCTAATTTTTTGTATTTTTAGTAGGGACGGGGTTTCACCGTGTTAGTCAGGATGGTCTCGATCTTCTGACCTTGTGATCCGCCCGCCTCGGCCTCCCAAAGTGTTGGGATTACAGGAGTGAGCCACCGCGCCCGGCCCAACATCAGAACATCCTAGAAGTAGGAACTGGGTAGAAACGCAAATTCTTGGGCCCCAACCTAACTGCTGAATCTGAAGCTCTTGGAATTTCATCTGATACAAATTCAAGGTTGACAACCACGGTTCTAACATGCAGGATCTTGGGAGCTGATACAGAGGCCGAGAAGGATCTAGGTTGCTTTCCATGTTCCATCATGGCGAGACCCGGCTGAAGTTCCTGCCTTGACCTTCTCGTGCACGCTTCGGACGTGTGGAGCAGCCACCAGGGTGGGCTGGGGGCATTGTCTTCTTGGGCAGTTTCTTGGTCAGGGTCGTGTCTGCTTGAGGGCAGAGGCGCTGGCCACAAGGCCCTGACTCAGACTCATATTTTCCCCTCAAGAGGACAGAGCCTTAGCAAAGCCGTCCCAGCTGGCTTTGGGGTAATGCTGGCCTTAGTTATGCTGAGCGATGCAGCCCTCCTGAGGTCATTCGGAACGCCCGGGAGAGTGGCCACTCCCGCCCCAGAGGGGGAAGGGTGGCCGGTTTCCAAGTCCGACTTGGTCAGGTGACCGCGGCGCGGCATACTCAGCGGCAGAGACGGAAGAACAGCGCTCCCGAGGCCGCGGGAGCCTGCAGAGAGGACAGCCGGCCTGCGCCGGGACATGCGGCCCCAGGAGCTCCCCAGGCTCGCGTTCCCGTTGCTGCTGTTGCTGTTGCTGCTGCTGCCGCCGCCGCCGTGCCCTGCCCACAGCGCCACGCGCTTCGACCCCACCTGGGAGTCCCTGGACGCCCGCCAGCTGCCCGCGTGGTTTGACCAGGCCAAGTTCGGCATCTTCATCCACTGGGGAGTGTTTTCCGTGCCCAGCTTCGGTAGCGAGTGGTTCTGGTGAGTGCGCTCCCTTTTGTCTCGTCTGCCGCTGTTTATGCACTCTTTCCTTTCCTCCCCTTAGGTGGTATTGGCAAAAGGAAAAGATACCGAAGTATGTGGAATTTATGAAAGATAATTACCCTCCTAGTTTCAAATATGAAGATTTTGGACCACTATTTACAGCAAAATTTTTTAATGCCAACCAGTGGGCAGATATTTTTCAGGCCTCTGGTGCCAAATACATTGTCTTAACTTCCAAACATCATGAAGGTAAGTCAATCCAGCCTATGGAAATTGCTGACTGCTTACAAGGGTTTTCACTATAATTTTCTAGGCTTTACCTTGTGGGGGTCAGAATATTCGTGGAACTGGAATGCCATAGATGAGGGGCCCAAGAGGGACATTGTCAAGGAACTTGAGGTAGCCATTAGGAACAGAACTGACCTGCGTTTTGGACTGTACTATTCCCTTTTTGAATGGTTTCATCCGCTCTTCCTTGAGGATGAATCCAGTTCATTCCATAAGCGGCAATTTCCAGTTTCTAAGACATTGCCAGAGCTCTATGAGTTAGTGAACAACTATCAGCCTGAGGTTCTGTGGTCGGATGGTGACGGAGGAGCACCGGATCAATACTGGAACAGCACAGGCTTCTTGGCCTGGTTATATAATGAAAGGTGTGTATGCTATGAGATTGCTGCAGTTACCCTTTGTTTTAAAAAATTGTATGTTTCATTTCAGCCCAGTTCGGGGCACAGTAGTCACCAATGATCGTTGGGGAGCTGGTAGCATCTGTAAGCATGGTGGCTTCTATACCTGCAGTGATCGTTATAACCCAGGACATCTTTTGCCACATAAATGGGAAAACTGCATGACAATAGACAAACTGTCCTGGGGCTATAGGAGGGAAGCTGGAATCTCTGACTATCTTACAATTGAAGAATTGGTGAAGGTACAGTGAAATGTCTGGTGGCTATTAACATATTTATCTAAAAACATTATTCTTAATTTTTTAGCAACTTGTAGAGACAGTTTCATGTGGAGGAAATCTTTTGATGAATATTGGGCCCACACTAGATGGCACCATTTCTGTAGTTTTTGAGGAGCGACTGAGGCAAATGGGGTCCTGGCTAAAAGTCAATGGAGAAGCTATTTATGAAACCCATACCTGGCGATCCCAGAATGACACTGTCACCCCAGATGTGTGGTAAGTCATTCTTGTTACCAAGTACTCTTTTATACTATGCTCTTTATTTTTTTCTTTTAACCAGGTACACATCCAAGCCTAAAGAAAAATTAGTCTATGCCATTTTTCTTAAATGGCCCACATCAGGACAGCTGTTCCTTGGCCATCCCAAAGCTATTCTGGGGGCAACAGAGGTAAGAGGGAATTTTACCTTATTCCTTTAAATGGAGACATTTGCATGTATGTTTTTAATTTCAGGTGAAACTACTGGGCCATGGACAGCCACTTAACTGGATTTCTTTGGAGCAAAATGGCATTATGGTAGAACTGCCACAGCTAACCATTCATCAGATGCCGTGTAAATGGGGCTGGGCTCTAGCCCTGACTAATGTGATCTAAAGTGCAGCAGAGTGGCTGATGCTGCAAGTTATGTCTAAGGCTAGGAACTATCAGGTGTCTATAATTGTAGCACATGGAGAAAGCAAATGTAAAACTGGATAAGAAAATTATTTTGGCAGTTCAGCCCTTTCCCTTTTTCCCACTAAATTTTTTCTTAAATTACCCATGTAACCATTTTAACTCTCCAGTGCACTTTGCCATTAAAGTCTCTTCACATTGATTTGTTTCCATGTGTGACTCAGAGGTGAGAATTTTTTCACATTATAGTAGCAAGGAATTGGTGGTATTATGGACCGAACTGAAAATTTTATGTTGAAGCCATATCCCCCATGATTATATAGTTATGCATCACTTAATATGGGGATATTTTCTGGGAAATGCATTGCTAGTCAATTTTTTTTTGTGCCAACATCATAGAGTGTATTTACAAAATCCTAGATGGCATAGCCTACTACACACCTAATGTGTATGGTATAGACTGTTGCTCCTAGGCTACAGACATATACAGCATGTTACTGAATACTGTAGGCAATAGTAACAGTGGTATTTGTATATCGAAACATATGGAAACATAGAGAAGGTACAGTAAAAATACTGTAAAATAAATGGTGCACCTGTATAGGGCACTTACCACGAATGGAGCTTACAGGACTGGAAGTTGCTCTGGGTGAGTCAGTGAGTGAATGTGAAGGCCTAGGACATTATTGAACACTGCCAGACTTTATAAATACTGTATGCTTAGGCTACACTACATTTATAAAAAAAAGTTTTTCTTTCTTCAATTATAAATTAACATAAGTGTACTGTAACTTTACAAACGTTTTAATTTTTAAAACCTTTTTGGCTCTTTTGTAATAACACTTAGCTTAAAACATAAACTCATTGTGCAAATGTACAAAAATATTTTCTTTCTTCATATTCTTATTC